TCTGAACATGTCTGCAGTTTGAGCTTTGTCACAGACTGTATTCTCAAAAATGGGGTACCTAAATTTAAGGGGTGAACTTAATGCCTTGTTGGATAGTTCCGGATCTAGGGCCAAGAATATAAACTACAGATACTGACAGCACAACAATAGCTCCTACGGGAGTGTGGCTGGACTTGAGACTTGCCCATAGTCGCATTTCCATTTAAGTGAAAGGCAGATAAAATAAAAGTAGTTGAAAAATTCTAAATAAAAAATATGTAGGAGAGGAAGTAATTCGCGAGCGTCAACTAGCAGCTGCCCTTAGGAAGCTGGGGTGGCCAGTGGGCCCCACGCAAAGGGAATCAAGAAAAAAGGCGGATCCGCCAGGCCCAAATGGCAACGTGCAGTCAACAGGATCCCCAGACCCCTCAACTCTCCCAACGTGGACCGCCCCCTCGCAGCCCGGATCCGGAATCCCGTTTGGTTGTTCCCGCCCATCAGGGGCTGCCAAGGACACCTGCATCCTTTCGGCTGGAGTAAGGGAAGCTCTTCCCCTCCTCTAGCCGCCCTCCTCTTCCTCTAACCGCGGGGCCCGGGATCGGGACCCCTAATGCATCTCTGCCGCGCCCAACCCAGTCGCCAGCCTCTCACCGCCTCTTGCCTCCTCCTTCGCCGCCGCCCGGGTTACCACAGACGCGGCGAGCCGCGCCCCGCCCACTGGGTGCTGGGCAGATGATTGGTGGAGACTCAGCTTCTTAGCAACTAGACCGGCCCCTGCCGCTCCGCAGGGAGCCTGGTACCCGCCTGGAGTTCCTTTCCCAGTGCTTTCCCATAGGCATCTAAGAATATTCCTTCACAGAGTTGCCAAGTGCTAAAAGTTGGTTTCCCAACTCAGAATGAAGGAACCAGGCTTGTGCGTCCGATGGGCATTGACATTCTGGAAAACAAGAATAAGAAGCTGTAGCGGCGCCTGTAAGTGGGCCGGAGCAGGCGCAGCTTGGCCACCTCCCGCCGAAAGGCAAGGAAGGACCGGCTGCGACACGAGGAAGAAGGCCCCTCGGCCTCAGCAGAGCGCTATCCTCCACTGGTTCCCCGGGTTCCCCGGCTTGCTACCGGGCTGCTCCGTGCATCTTTCCCCCCAGGCGTCAGGAACTGCGCCCTCATGGCGGAGGTGAAGGTGAAGGTGCAGCCGCCTGACGCGGATCCGGTCGAAATAGAAAACAGGTAAACCAGTGAGGCTCCGGCTTGGCACTCCATCAGGCGCCCAGTCATTTGGGCAGCTGGACCCCTTCTCCGGGATCCCTTGGGAGTGGCCGGAGCGGGTTAGGTGAGCACGCGGGAAAAACGATTGCGGGGTTCATGAAGGATAACATTAATACCTTTGTTTCTAGGATTATAGAATTATGTCACCAGTTCCCTCATGGAATCACAGACCAAGTAATTCAGAATGAAATGCCTCATATAGAAGCCCAGCAGCGGGCAGTAGCCATCAATAGGTTGTTGTCTATGGTAAGGTGAATCTAACTATTTTGCATAATTACTGACTCCTGTTTTCTACTGTCTTAAAAACTAGGGTCAGTTGGATCTCTTAAGGAGCAATACGGGCCTTTTATATAGAATAAAGGACTCTCAGAATGCTGGGTAAGTACTTGTTTTTTTAATTTTAAGAAAATTACCTTACTAATTTTACTTTATTCCACTACAGTAAAATGAAGGGATCCGATAACCAAGAAAAACTAGTATATCAAATCATAGAGGATGCAGGAAATAAAGGTAAGCATGTGAAAGATGAAGCAGAAAAAAACAGTTCAACTTATTTTACTTTACTTTCTTATAGGAATATGGAGCAGAGATATCCGCTATAAAAGTAATTTGCCATTAACAGAAATCAACAAAATTCTGAAGAATCTGGAAAGTAAAAAGCTTATCAAAGCTGTTAAGTCTGTAGCAGTGAGTAGTCCTTTCCTCAGATACCCACTTACTAAACACATGAACTGTGCATGTTCTTTCCTAGGCCTCAAAAAAGAAGGTGTATATGCTCTATAACCTGCAGCCAGACCGGTCTGTGACTGGTGGAGCCTGGTACAGTGACCAGGATTTTGAATCTGAATTTGTAGAGGTGCTTAACCAACAGTGTTTTAAATTCCTACAGTCCAAGGTGAGGTATGATTGAGGAAACATCACTGCAAATATTTACATTTCTTATGTTTCAATCCTTATAGGCAGAAACAGCACGAGAAAGCAAACAGAACCCAATGATACAAAGAAATAGTTCATTTGCCTCATCACATGAAGTGTGGAAATATATCTGCGAATTGGGAATCAGTAAGGTCAGAACTGAATTTCATCTTATTTTTTAAAACTTGTGTCCTTTCTGATGTATCCCTTTTTTAGGTAGAGTTATCCATGGAAGACATTGAAACCATCCTGAATACACTCATTTATGATGGAAAAGTGGAGATGACGATTATTGCTGCAAAAGAAGGCACAGTTGGCAGTGTAGATGGACACATGAAACTGTACAGGGCAGTCAATCCAATCATCCCTCCCACAGGTTTGGTCCGGGCACCCTGTGGACTCTGCCCGGTGAGTTAAAGTGGCTTCACTTTACACTTGACATTTGAATATAATTTTTTTTTCTTTTTTAAAGGTTTTTGATGACTGCCACGAAGGTGGTGAGATTTCACCATCTAACTGTATTTACATGACAGAGTGGCTCGAATTTTAATAGAGAGCTATGAACTTTATTGACATTTTGCAAATGAAGTTACTTAGGGAGCAGATAATTTAATTCATGATGGAACACGAAATCTCCTTGAAAGCAAACTTCACAATAATGGACGTAGACTTGCTGCTATGAAAACATATTTTTTTTATTTATGAAGACTAAATTTATATTGGTAAAATAGCCAGTAGAATATGAAAGAAATAAGGTTAGTAGTGAAATTCATTCTTCAATAAATAAAACACTTTGAAACTCCGGAGGACCACATCTTTCAAGACTTCTGATGGGTCAAGGAAAAAGATGCCAACATACCCGTATTTACCAAGTACTATGATAATGGCTAGAGTATAAAAATGTTCTTTTTAAAGTTATTTATTAAGTTCTTCATTGGAAGTTTTTTTTTATATCTGGTTCACTACCACCATTTTCTGTTTCCTACTTTCTCAGTGGTTTCATTGAAAAGAAATTAGAAGGGGTTAAAGGCAGGAATAGCAAAGAGTGCAAACTTGGGGTATGACTGGGGGAGAGTGGAACATGCCTTTTCCGCACAATATTAATTCCTTTTTGTATCAGAAATGTTCTTTTAGGAGATTATGCTACCATACTTACTTCAAACCCAATGACTACTGTCAAGGACATATTTTCAGTACATAAATACTATCATTTTCATTCTAAAGAATATTTTCACTGTTCCTTCTTTCTTAAAGTCTTATGTTTCACTCTTTAACTCAAATGTATTCTTTGTTAGAATTTACCCTAGATTCTTATTTAATGTCTGCAGTAGACTGAATGTTTGTGTGCCCCCAGAATTCTAATGTTGAAATCTCATTTCCAATGTGATGGTATTTGGAGGTGGGGCTTTTGGTAAGTGATAGGTCAGGAGAGTAACAGCGCTCATGAATGGGATTAGTGCCCTTATATAAAGAGACCCAGAGAGCTCCATCACCCCTTCTGCCATGTGAAAGGGAGAAGACAAACATCCACGAACCAGGAAGTGGGTCCTCACCAGAAAACAAATCTGTAAGCACCTTGATCTTGGACTTCTCAGCCTCCAGAATTGTGAGAAATAAATTTCTGTTGTTGATAAACCACCAGTCTATGGTATTCTGTTATAGCATTAACT